GAGGGTCCCCAGGGATCAGGACTTGCTCCCAAAGTCGCCTGGCCCCAGCTCCCGCGAAGGCAGGAGGGTTTTGGAAGCAGCCGCTGGTGGGGGTCTCTCTCCTGACAGCTGCAGGGACTGGCCCCCTCCCCACCCACCGCCGGCGCAGCCAGAAGCAGCCACGCAGACGTGCGACCCCCCACAAACCGCCTCGGGACGAGGTTCTGCCGCGCCCGTGGGCCACAGTGTCCACGCGGGGCTTGTGCCGGTGTCGCCTCCCATGAAGACACCCGGAGGGTCCCGTCTGCGGCGCGTGAGGGCAGCGGTCCCGGAGAGCCAGACCCCGGCCAGGGAGAGCTGCCCGCGAGGGAGGGGGCGCGGCTGGCGGAGGGGGGCGGGATGGGGCGGGGGGCGGGGGGAGGAGAGGGGAGCGGCGGGCGGGGCCGGGCTGCAGGGAGCGGCGGGCTGGGGCGGGCTCGGGGCGGGCTCCGCGCTCCGTCCGCCCCCTCGCGCCCGCGCCGCGCTCGCTCAGCTCCCGCCCGCCTGTGCCGCCTGTGCGGCCGCCGGGAGCCAAGTTTGCGCGGACCCCGTCCCGAGCCCGCCGCGGCCATGGACGCGCCCGCCCGGCTGCTGGCCCCGCTCCTGCTCCTCTGCGCGCAGCAGCTCCGCGGCACCAGGTGAGCGGGCGGGGTCCGCGCGGCGCGGGGTCGGGGGCGGTGGGGGGCCCGCGTCGGCCCGAGATAGCGGCTGGGAGAGCGGCCGGCGCGAGCCCCGGGCCCCGGACCCCAAGTCTGAGAGCCCCGCGTCCTCCCTCCCCGGGGTCTTGCCCCGCGGGCCCCTCGTTGGACTCGCCCGGACGCTGCCCTTGGGCTCGGGACGCGGCGACCCCCGCGCTGGCCGCCCCCGCCCGGTGCTGTCCGCCGTCCTGGTGCTGAACCTGGGCTGGGCGAGGGCGTCGGAGCCTCCCGGTTCCCCTGCTCCGCGGCGCGCGTGGAGGGTCCCCGGGTCCGCGGCACTCGCGGGTCCCTGCCCGGCGGGTGCCTTGAGGAGAGGAAAGACCTGAGAACTCGGTGCGGGGAGGCTGCTCCCTTTGCGGGGGAGCCGTTCCCCGTTCCCCCAGTGAGCTTCCCCAGCCGGAGGGTCTGGGACGGACGGAGGAGGCTGTCTCGCTGTGGAGGGTGGGCCCGGCCTCCGGGGTCTCCTTTCAGAGTCCGTTTCAAATGGCGTGGGCAGAACTCCTGAGTGTGTGCAGGTGGACGGCGGCCAGGTGCCCCTGGCCACAGAAAAGAGATGGTGGATTTCTTAACTATTTTGGGAGGGACTCCCCAGAGAAGGAAGAGGCTGAGAAGGAGGCCCCCCGGGGCTGGAGCCCCCTCTGGCCTACAGTGCCCCCCCATCTCCTCTCTGGGGATCTGAAATGGGCTCCTCAGCCACCCAGGCAACTTGGCCCCACCACGGGGCCTGGCTGGCCGCCTTCCCTAGGAGTCACGAGAGGACATTTAGGGGCGTCTTTGAAAATCACCTCAGTGCAAAGACTGCAGAAGAAACAGCAAAGAGCCATCCCCCAGCATTCAGGATCTCAGAGACCGTGAAGATGTAGATATAGAGGTGGCTGACCGTAGTAGAGATGGCAGCACCCAACACGGGGCGGTGTGTCAGAGTTTTCCCATTGGAGGTGCGGGGGACAGAGCCCAGAAGGCCTGGGTCCAGCTGCAGCCGTGTGCCCATCAGGAGACCGCGGGGTCGGCACTGCCCCTGGCTCTAAGCAGCCCGTGTCCTGGGAAGAGCTTTGTTCTTCCATCAATCCCAGTGGGCCTTTCTCCCTTTGTCCTTCCCCTCCTTCAAGGTGAGAGGAAGGACGAAGCTCGGGGCACAGTTGTGGATGCTGTGCTGGAGCCATGGGGACAGCTGCCAGCCCAGGCCCACGGCCACTTAGCCAAGAGGCTGAAATCCAGACGGCTCTGAAACCCCAAAGTTTTAGCCCAAGTTCGACACCAGAATTCAGTTGGCAGCAAGTCCCGTCCCGCATGGACGTGAGACTCTTCTCATCTTTATTAATCCTACTTCTGGGATTATTTATATACACTTCCTGCTGGGAAATTCTTCAGGCCGCCCCCAGCCACAGCCTCTGTGTCCACCATTTCCCTGCTCTAAAATCTGAAGATCCTTAATCCTGGCCTGCATCTGGCTCCTGGGCTGACGGGGAAGGGATTCTGTGCCTGTTTCCTTGGGCAGGAAAGCTGGAAGGCCACGGCCCAGCCAGGAGTGGGGGGCCTCTGGGCCTGCAGTCACTCCCATCCCTGGAAGAGGGGTGCCGTTGGGGAGGACACCTTGCCTGGTGAGAGGTGCACTGCTTTGCTCAGCTCCCCTTTCGCTCTCTAGTTAAAAACAGTTACCACCTGGCTGCATGCTGCAGCCTCTCCTTTGAGGTCATCCTGTCCACACACATGTGCTGGGCTCAACCTCCTGCTCTTGGCGTCTAGGGGCAGGCCTGGAGGGTCTCCCCAGGGTGGAAGCACCTGCCAACTCAGCCCTAGGGGCCACCTTCAGACTTAGCGGGGTGCTGTCCATGAAGGGCCTCTCTGTATCTGTGCCCCTACACTCCAGAAACCAGGACAGCCGCCCTCCCTTCCCTCAGTCTCGGGGTCCTTGTCCTGGAGCTGTATTGGACGTCAGTGGGACCCATTCTGGCCATTACCCCAGGTCCCCATTGCAGCAGCTCCTCATGGGAAAGGCTGGGTGGGATAGGAAGGGAGTGTGCTGCGTGGCGGCCGTGGGTCGGCCCGGAGTGTGAAGACCCGTGCACGCGGCAGGCACCGAGCTTGCCGACTGCATGCCCGCGTGGGTGGCCCTCCCGGGCTGCCGGCACCTCCGTCTCCCTGGAGAAGCTGTGCTGCGGCTCCTACCGTGCCAGCTCGCGGTGCGCTGGTGGCGGTGCTCCTCTTCGCCTTGGTAACTGCAATGCTGGGAGGCTTGAGCTGCTCTAAAAGCAGGGCTGTGGGATATGTGGGCTGGGTGTGCGCCGTGGAGAAGCCTGCAGGGGGAGGATCCCAGCTACATCTACCTTCCCTGTCTGTCCCCAGGGCGCAGACAAGTGACAGGGATGGGTTTGTTTTTCAGTGGGGCCAGGAGGGCAGGAGGCCAGGTGACCCATGGAGAGCCACCCGAGGGGGAAGCTGCCATGTCTTCATGGTGCCCACTCTGCCCCCTGAGTTTGGAGTCCTAAATCTGAGTGTAGACTTGGAGCCTGGTGTGTAGCCCTGAGCCTCTCTGTCCATCCACCCACAGGAAACCCCAAGCTCAGGCCACCACTGGGCCCCAGGGCCACCAGGTGAGGCAGCAGCCCTCTCCCGAGGTCTCCGTGACATACCAGAGTCAGGACAGCCCCACCCTGTGCCTATCTCCGCTGGTGCAGGCTGTGTTCCCCCAGCCCCCGCTAGATCTGCCTCCCTTGTACATCCTGACCTGAGGAAGTGAGGGGCCCTCCAGACCCCAGAGTCTGGCATGAAGCGCACGCCCCCGCACTCTGGCCCTTCCCATCTGTTCACGGTGGGAAAACGACCGGGGGCTCTCCTAGGTGAGAAATGGCGTGGGGGTGGGAGCCTGCTTCCTTCTCGCCCCCAGGAGATGGCAAAGGTGCCTCCAGGTGAGCTTCGTGGCGGGGGCTGCTCCTGGCCTTGCCTTCGTGCCCCCCCACATGTGCCACCACCCTGAGATGGGCAAGAGATGTGGCCCAGGAAGGACGGTGTCTCCTGTGGCCTCATTCCAGGCAGGCTAGATGGCAGCTGGGCTGGTCCAAAAATAAAGCCTCACTAGAGCCCTTTGCGTCCGACCTTCAAGGCAACTGCCATTTGCATTTTTAATTGGCCGGGACTTAATTTGATTCCATCTTATACTTTGTTACCAAAGTGCCTGCTCCTCCTTAGCCCTGTGCCGGGCCACTCCTGGGGGTCCCGTGGGCGCGGGGTCCTGGGTCTGGATGGACAGCAGCCCTGGATGCTGCCTCCAGCTGGCTCCTGCCAGAGTTGGGCCACCACAGTCGTCCAGGACAGATTGGGGTTGGCAGAATCTGGTTAGCTAAGGAACGTTTGGTTCAAAGTCCAAATCTTTGAAAGGCCAGTGTGTAAAACAAGAAGAAAAGTGGTTCTGATGGAAAGGGAGAGGGCCTCAGCCCCCGACCCCGCTGCTGCTGCCTCCCAAACCCCGGTGGTCCTCAGGGGGCCCAGGACGCACCTGAGGATAAAGTGTATGGAGCAGAGTCAAGGCTGGATGCAGGGAGAGGCAGGGAGAGTGTCCACCTCCCAGCATCCTTCCCAGTGTTTCTCTGGAATTGCGGGTTTAAGATTTGGACCTGCTCATGCAGCTCCCCGGCTGGACTTAGCCTGAGGCACCAGACCTCTGTGCCCTGCCCCTTGCCTCTCCCTTGGGAATCCAAGGACTCAAGAGGGCTGGAGCCGGAGAGACAGACAAGCAGAGTAGGCTGCAGGTGATCTGTGTGGGGCACTGGGAGGGTGCTGCACGGGGTGGGGCTGGTGGCCCGGCCTCAGCTTGACTGTGCCAGACAGGCAGTGTGGAGGGGTGCCTCGAGCCCAGGTCGCAGTCTCTGAGGGAGCAGGAGGCCAAGGGCTGTGGCCCCCACCGTGAGGAGGGGAGGGGCAGTCAGTTGCGTCCTGGGGAGCCAGGCGTGGAGGAGGCCTGGGACTGTGCTCTTCTCTTGGTGGCCTGTGGAGTAGCCCAGCATAGGGCACCCGCTTGAGGCTGTATCTGAACTGGGGTCAAATCTGTCTCTAGGCTTGCTGTGGGGGAGGCCACTGACTCAGGTCCCGGCCCCTCAACTCTCCTGGAGGGCTCGGGCCAGGCTCGGGCCTGGCGACCTGGAGGACATGTCTGAAGCCACCCCCTTGGATAGAAATGATTCTGAGAATACAGGGGGGTTAATCTCAAGGCCCCACCCCTGGGACCAATCCCCATCCTGTGTGCAGGAGGACAGGTATGACAATCACCACAAACTGGACGGCTTGAAACAACAGACGCCTATTCTCTCGCAGCTCGGGAGGCCAGGAGCCTGAAATCAAGGTGTGGGTGGGGCTCGTTCCCCTGGAGGCTCTGAGGGAACCTCCGTCCCTGGCCTGTCTCCAGCTCCGGCGGTGGCTGGAAACCCTGGCCTCCCCTGGCCTGTGGACGCCTCACCCCAATCTCTGCCTCCTCTGTCCCCAGGCTTCTTCCCTCTTCTCTTCTAAGGACACCAGTCCTTGGGTTTAGGGCCCACCCAATCCAGTATGGCCTCATCTTAACTAATTACCTCTGCAAAGACCTTATTCCCAAATAAGCTCACATTCTGAGGCTCTGGGTGGATGTGCATTTTGGGGGACGCTGTTCAACCCAGTGCAGGTGAGCAGATGGGGGCCGGGGGGGTGCTGGGGTGCTCTGGGCTCTGGCAGCATGGTGTGTATGGGGAGGAGATGCCTCCCTCAAGCCTGGGCGTCCCCATGGCCCTGCTGTCTACCCCGAGCTGCTCCGAGGTTGAGCTAAACCACAGAAGCACATGGCCATTTGGGGATCTGGAGCCCACCCTGGGCCTTCCTGGGAGGAGACAGAGAGTAGGAGGCTGTGGGCCCGGGTTTTGGGGCCCTGTCCTCTTCCTGTCCCTGCCCCTTGCCTCCTCCTCACATTCCTCTTCTCCAAACCGTCTAATGGGGGAAGCTTCGCCCTCAGAAGCCGACAGGGAGACCTCTTTGGTGAGGGACCCCAGGGGTGGAGACCCGAGGCCGGCCTCCGCGGGCTGGTTGAGGAGGGAGGCTGTTAGCCTGGGAGCTTGGCCCACGCTGGGGGGCTCTGTCCAACCCAGGGCCACCTCCCTCAAAGCCAGGAGGGCTAAGTGGGCACTGAGGCCGGAGGAGGAAGCCAGGTCAGGGCCAGTGGAAGAGGCTGAGGACCTCCCGGGGTTCCCTGTGTCCAGCCAGAGGCTTGGGGACTGGCCAGGCCCCCACCTGCAAGGGCTCCCACAGTGGCCCCCCATGCCCTGGCCCAGGTGCCCAGAACAGTGCTGCATCCCCAGGAAGGGACCCAGGCTCAGTGGAATTAAATTAAGTCCTGGCCTGTCTGACCGGTGGCTTTGCATCCCCAGAGCGATGAATGACATCGGCGACTACGTGGGCTCCAACCTGGAGATCTCCTGGCTCCCCAACCTGGACGGGCTGATAGCCGGCTACGCCCGCAACTTCCGGCCTGGCATCGGAGGTGAGGGGCGGTCCAGGCCCGGCAGGCAGGAGCAGTCCTTCTTAGTTCTGCTCTTTCCTTGCAGGCCCCCCCGTGAATGTGGCCCTTGCCCTGGAGGTGGCCAGCATCGACCACATCTCAGAGGCCAACATGGTAGGTGCCACCAGCCTCTGCCTCAGGCACGGGCTGACCCCCGGCCCCTGTGCCACCTCCACAGGAGTACACCATGACGGTGTTCCTGCACCAGAGCTGGCGGGACAGCAGGCTCTCCTACAACCACACCAACGAGACCCTGGGTCTGGACAGCCGCTTCGTGGACAAGCTGTGGCTGCCCGACACCTTCATCGTGAACGCCAAGTCGGCCTGGTTCCACGACGTGACGGTGGAGAACAAGCTCATCCGGCTGCAGCCCGACGGCGTGATCCTGTACAGCATCCGGTGAGCGGGCTGCCCACCCGGACTCCGGGGGACCAAGGCCTCACTGCCATGCTTGTCTTGGCAGAATCACCTCCACTGTGGCCTGCGACATGGACCTGGCCAAATACCCCATGGACGAGCAGGAGTGCATGCTGGACCTGGAGAGCTGTGAGTGGGTGTGCAAGGCGGGTAGGGGCTTCCTCTGCCGCCCACCTGTGTGCTTTTCCTCCAGACGGTTACTCATCGGAGGACATCGTCTACTACTGGTCGGAGAGCCAGGAGCACATCCACGGGCTGGACAAGCTGCAGCTGGCGCAGTTCACCATCACCAGCTACCGCTTCACCACGGAGCTGATGAACTTCAAGTCCGGTAACATATGCCCGCCGCCCCTTCCGCATGTGGATGGGGGCACTGACGGTGGCTGTCCTGGCAGCTGGCCAGTTCCCACGGCTCAGCCTGCACTTCCACCTGCGGAGGAACCGCGGCGTGTACATCATCCAATCCTACATGCCCTCCGTCCTGCTGGTCGCCATGTCCTGGGTCTCCTTCTGGATCAGCCAGGCGGCGGTGCCCGCCAGGGTGTCTCTAGGTACGGGGCCTCGCCGCTGCTCCGAGGGAGCTGCTACGACAATGGCACCACCTGTGCCCGGCAGGCATCACCACGGTGCTGACGATGACCACGCTCATGGTCAGTGCCCGCTCCTCCCTGCCACGGGCATCAGCCATCAAGGCACTGGACGTCTACTTCTGGATCTGCTATGTCTTCGTGTTTGCCGCCCTGGTGGAGTACGCCTTTGCTCATTTCAACGCCGACTACAGGAAGAAGCAGAAGGCCAAGGTCAAGGTCTCCAGGCCGAGGGCAGAGGTGAGGGCCTGGGGCCGAGCCAGGGACAGCACCAGCCCTGTCTCCCCCACCGGCCTTCGTGCAGATGGACGTGAGGAACGCCATTGTCCTCTTCTCCCTCTCTGCTGCCGGCGTCACGCAGGAGCTGGCCATCTCCCGCCGGCAGCGCCGCGTCCCGGGGAACCTGATGGGCTCCTACAGGTCGGTGGGGGTGGAGACAGGGGAGACGAAGAAGGAGGGGGCAGCCCGCTCAGGAGGCCAGGGGGGCATCCGTGCCCGGCTCAGGCCCATCGACGCAGACACCATTGACATTTACGCCCGCGCTGTGTTCCCTGCGGCGTTTGCGGCCGTCAATGTCATCTACTGGGCGGCATACGCCATGTGAGCACAGGACTCAGGCCACCCTCGCTTGTCCTGGCGCCCGGCGGCAGCTGCCCAGAAACTTCCTGGGAGAAAGAGCCCTCGGGCTGCCTTCCCCTCTGCGTGTTTCGAAGTGGGATGACAGTCGGCCACGGAAAACAAGAGGAAGCCTCGGCCTCCCTGAGCTCTGACCCCAGCCTCACCCGAAAGGCCAGCCTGGGGCTCTCCGGCAGGCAGCCCGAGACCTGCACAGATGAAGGAGCAGAGGTTCTGACCGAGAGGCTGAGCCAGGCCGGGGTCTGGGCCCTTCAGGGAGCCGCGGATTTTTATGTTCAGAAAGTGATCCTGGTTTCTAGGTCTTTGCTCTGCAGGATCGGGATCAGAGCGTGGGAGGAGGTGGGGGTGGACGTCCATCCGGTGAACAGTGAAGGCGTTTGTGAGGTCTTTCTGGTCCCAGCATGAAATAAAGCCTTGGCCTGGGGGCCGCTTCATTCTCCCTCACTGTGCTGCGCTTCACTCCTGGGGTGCCTGGA